CACCGTGTCCCCCCACCCCAAGATAGTGCATTCTTCCCCATCCCCCCCCACCTCAATATTCCCACTCCTTTATCCCTCACTGGTGTTCCAGTTGGGGCTCTTGCTGGTAGGGTGTCTAGAGGTGGGGTCAAAACCATCTTAATGGACAAAGGTAAAGGCCATTTAAAAAAAGAGATGGGGGACATGTTTTCATTTCACTCCGATCCTCTGCCCTATTGAAGAGCGCTTTCTGCTTTCCCGGTGAGTATCAGAGTATTCTACCATATTTGTTTTTTTGGAGAGAAACATGTAAGCCTCAAATATCCTAGGAGAAGCCCTATGCTATTTGGGGGTACTCAGTGAAGATTTCAGGTACATACAACGCACTTGTCTGGAAGCCTATGGAAAAATGTAAAAAGGGGTTTCTAAGGAATATTTTCTGCTTCCTTTCTGCTCCATTTTAAGTTTTCTGCTAACTTGCCGCCGACCCCGCAACTGCTCACGACCTCTGTCAAAGTCAACCTTTCCCACCGCGTGGAGTGAGTTAGGGTGCACACTCGGGAGTTGCATAAAAGTGTTTGAGAAAGGGAGATGCAAAGTTGAATAAAAGTGTTTCCCGGGAGGGGCCGAGCGGAAAGCAGCAGGTGGCCGGGGCGGGTGGAACCCAGCGCGGGCGCAGAGCGTCTCTGGCGCGGGCATACGGTGCAACGGGTCCGCGGGAATCTTGGATGCGCGGAGGTCCCGAGACCAGGGTAACGGACTGGGCTGCGGTCGCGGCCGGGTGAGGCTGGGAGCGGAAGGCGGCGGCGGCGGCGCCCGGGGGAGGGCACGGGCCCTGTAGGCCTCCCACAAGGGCGCCGGCGTGCGCGGCCGCAGGGCGCGCAGTGTTGACCCGCGTCCTAGCAACAGGCGGGCGCCGACTGCGGGGGGCAGGGTGCTGCAGGTGAGTGCGGCTGGGGGTCTCCACGCTCACCCCCGCAGGGGTTCTGCAGCCGCCCGCGTGGATCGGGAAACAGAGGCGGCTCTCTGGCCCCGCCGCTGCCGCTCTCGCCTGCTCCCCTTTCCCTCCCGGGGACCAAGACCCGCCCCCTTCCCTTCTCTCTCCCAGCCCCATCTCACTCCTTCCTCCCCGCGAGACCCTGCCTCGGCCCTAGGTTGGGGACCGTCTGCTCCTCAGTCCCTGCGCCCCTCTCTGCACTACCTCGGCCCCATCACCTCCCGGATCCGCTCTCCACTTCTCCCGCCGCTTCCCTGCCTCTCCTTCCCCCAGCCCGTCTTTCTCCTCCGCCCTTTGCAGCTCTGCCTCCCGCTCCCAGCGTGGTTTTCGCCGTCCCTTCCCTCCTCGTCCCCTTACCGAATCCATTCCTGGAAACTTAGGGTCTCAGCTCTGACGCCCCCTTCTTGTAACGAGTCTGGTGGGGGCCGTCATCCCACACTAGGCTTAGCTTTGGTTTTACTTAGGGCCCTGTTCATGTCATGTCTAAAAGTTCGATTTTCTGTCGGTCTTACTGAGTAACTTCTGCATTCTCAGAAAGCAGTGTATGCGCGGACTCCCCGTGGATGTTACCAACCACATTTCATAGATCTCAGAGCTGATGGCTGCCTTTCCGTAGCCCCCTAAAGAATTCGGTTGTGCTTCTGTTTAAGTGTTAACGATGTGATTACCGAATGGGTTTCATTTCACTAATGATGCTGGAAGCTTGAAATTGACCTTTAGAAAGAAAAACAATCTGTGGTATCTATTGGATAAAGAGAAAAATGAGTGCTAAGTGATTCCCAGTTTATGTAAACATCCCAGTTTATGTAAACACGTAACCAAAACTTTTTTCCTTTTAATCTTTAAACTTACTTTCTTTACTTCAAAGGTGTGTGCTGTGTATTTACATGGATTCATTTTAACTATGGTTCTTAAGCCAAAAGAGCTTGGCAATGGGCAGAAACCGGGGAGCAACTGGTCTTGATTTTAAAATCTTAGTTTTGAGTTATGCCGACCATTTTTGAACACCATTTATTTATTTATTTATTTTCTAATAACATTGATCTTGCCTTCTGGATTGTCATAGGCCACCCTGAGGTTTTCTTAAACTCACCAACCTTCTTGAATAAAACTTGTGCATTGCTACGGTTCACTAGACTTGGAAATACAATTTGAATAGATTCAAATGTTACATTTCTGTCAAAATTTATCTTGACGAAAATAACGATTTTGCATTTCTTAATTCTGTGTTAAGGGTCCTTCAAGAAGTTACTATATGGTATGTTGACTACCATAGCGTTACATAATCTAACTGTTCTTATTCTATTTCTTTTTTAACTCAGAATGCACTTGGGGAAACCAGAGCTACCAGAATCATGTTCTTCAGTCATCATTGTGATGATGCAGATATTGTCACTGTAAGAAAGTCGGGATAACAGTATTCAGTTTATGTTGTCTCTTTCTCTTTCTGCTCTGATGTAGTGCGTGTGCTAAGCTCAGGTCTGAGCACGGTGGATCCCATGGGTGTGGCTCTGAGGAAATTGACGCAGTGGACTGCTGCCGGACATGGAACTGGAATCCTCGAAATCACCCCTCTAAATGAAGCGATATTGAAAGAAATTATTGTGTTTGTGGAGAGTTTTATCTATAAACATCCTCAAGAGGCAAAATTTGTTTTTGTGGAACCACTTGAATGGAACACAAGTTTGGCGCCCTCAGCATTTGAATCAGGTTATGTTGTCAGGTAAGCCAGTTACTTGCTTCTAGGATTTGATAGAAGCTTTCAATTTTTTATTTTTATTTTTTAGTGAAACAACAGTCAAATCAGAAGAAGTTGATAAAAATGGACAGCCTTTGCTATTTCTCTCTGTACCACAAATTAAAATTAGGAGCTTTGGGCAGCTGTCACGCTTGTTACTTATTGCCAAAACTGGGAAGTTGAAGGAAGCCCAAGCATGTGTTGAAGGTGATCTTAATGCTCCAGTCTGTGATTTGAACTTTATTTGTCTCCTTTTTTTTTTTTTTGGCAGCTAACAGAGACCCCATAGTAAAAATCCTGGGCTCTGATTATAATACAATGAAAGAAAACTCAATTGCATTAAATATTCTTGGCAAAATTACCAGAGATGATGATCCTGAAAGTGAAATTAAGATGAAGATTGCTATGCTGCTTAAGCAATTGGATCTGCACCTCCTCAATCATTCTCTAAAACATATTTCATTGTGAGTCTTTTTCAAAAAGGAACCTCTATTGTATTTAAGCTGACATTTTAAACATTTATTTCAGAGAAATAAGTTTAAGTCCCATGACGGTGAAGAAGGATATAGAACTGCTCAAACGTTTCTCAGGAAAAGGAAACCAAACAGTCTTGGAATCTATTGAATATACCTCAGGTTTGATGTTTTCTCAGGCTCATTTTATGTTAACTCCTGTTAATTGCTTGATGATTGGTTTCAGATTATGAATTTTCAAATGGATGTCGAGCCCCACCGTGGAGACAAATTCGTGGGGAAATTTGTTATGTGCTGGTGAAACCTCACGATGGTGAGACTCTGTGCATTACTTGCAGTGCAGGAGGAGTATTTTTAAATGGTGTAAGTAAATTTTTAAAAACGTAACTAAAGCCAATCATAGAATGAAACTTGTTTTTTCCCAAAGGGCAAAACAGATGATGAAGGGGACGTTAATTATGAGAGAAAAGGTTCAATTTATAAAAACCTTGTCACATTTTTAAGAGAAAAATCACCAAAATTTTCAGAAAATATGTCTAAATTGGTAAGTTTTATGGTTTCTTTTGAGCTTTCATACATTAAAAATTATTCTCATTTTTTAAATAAAGGGAATTAGCTTCAGTGAAGACCAGCAAAAGGAAAAGGATCAGCTTGGCAAAGCCCCCAAGAAGGAAGAAGCAGCTGCCCTCCGCAAAGACATTTCTGGTTCAGACAAAAGGTCACTGGAGAAGAACCAAATTAATTTTTGGAGGAATCAAATGACCAAGAGATGGGAACCAAGCTTAAACTGGAAGACCACTGTTAATTACAAAGGGTATGTAGATATTTGCATTTGTTTTCAGATGCTAAAGCTAATATATTTGTATATTTTTTTAAAGCAAAGGCTCAGCAAAAGAAATCCAAGAGGACAAACACACAGGAAAACTTGAAAAACCAAGACCATCTGTTTCACACGGAAGAGCACAATTACTTCGGTATGTTTCTGGTCAGCAAGACGAGTTCCCTATACATGTGTATGTGTGTTGTTATTGTTCTTAGGAAGAGTGCTGAAAAGATTGAGGAAACTGTTAGCGATAGCTCCTCAGAAAGTGAGGAAGATGAAGAACCACCTGACCATCGTCAGGAAGCAAGTGCAGATTTGCCATCAGAATATTGGCAAATTCAGAAGCTGGTGAAATATTTAAAGGTAAGAAAGGTCTATGGTAGTATGTTTGCAATCTTAACCTTTCTCTGGCATTGCATCTTTGTAGGGAGGAAATCAAACAGCTACAGTGATTGCGTTGTGTTCAATGAGGGATTTCAGCTTAGCTCAAGAAACCTGCCAGTTGGCCATCAGAGATGTTGGAGGCCTGGAAGTGCTGATAAATTTGCTTGAAACCGATGAAGTCAAATGTAAGGTGAGTGGCTCTGTCACCTTGGATGCGGAGTCATTCGCCACTCATCTTTTTTTTTCTCACACAGATTGGTTCATTAAAAATACTGAAGGAAATCAGTCATAATCCTCAAATCAGACAGAATATTGTTGACCTTGGGGGCTTACCAATTATGGTGAATATACTTGATTCTCCACACAAGAGTCTAAAATGTTTGGCAGCCGAGACTATCGCGAATGTTGCCAAGTTTAAAAGAGCACGGCGGGTGGTGAGGCAGCACGGGGGTATCACCAAACTGGTGAGTAGCCGTGATGTTGTCATCGTCATCTATCCATGAACATTGGATTTATCTATTATTATAGGTTGCTCTACTAGACTGTGCACATGATTCCACAAAACCTGCCCAATCGAGTCTGTATGAGGCCAGAGACGTGGAAGTGGCTCGCTGTGGGGCACTGGCCCTGTGGAGCTGCAGTAAGAGTCATACGAATAAAGAAGCCATCCGCAAAGCTGGGGGCATTCCTCTGTTGGCTCGGCTGCTGAAGACTTCTCATGAAAACATGCTAATTCCAGTGGTGGGGACATTGCAAGAGTGTGCATCAGAGGTACTCATGCCAGTTCTGCTTCCCTTGCCTTCGAACACATAAATATGTAGGTTTTTATTCCTAGGAAAACTACCGGGCTGCAATCAAAGCAGAAAGGATCATTGAAAACCTTGTCAAGAACCTAAATAGTGAGAATGAGCAGCTGCAGGAGCACTGCGCCATGGCCATTTACCAGGTGCAGTGAACTCTCCCAGCGGTTGTTGGCGTGACTGACAGCCTCTGTCTGACTTTTCGTGCAGTGTGCTGAAGATAAGGAAACCCGGGACCTCGTTAGGCTGCACGGAGGACTTAAGCCCTTGGCCAGTCTACTCAATAACACTGACAATAAAGAGCGGTTAGCTGCTGTCACAGGGGCTATATGGAAATGTTCCATCAGCAAAGAGAATGTTACCAAGTAAGAGAAGGCTCTCAATATTCTGAAATGAAACCAATTCTCCTCTTTCTTATGATGAACTTAGGTTTCGGGAATACAAAGCCATTGAAACCTTGGTGGGACTTCTAACAGATCAGCCTGAAGAAGTACTTGTGAATGTGGTTGGGGCCTTGGGAGAATGCTGCCAAGAACGTGAAAACCGAGTCATTGTCCGGAAATGTGGTGGCATTCAACCACTTGTGAACCTCCTTGTTGGAATAAACCAAGCTCTTCTTGTGAATGTTACAAAAGCAGTTGGTGCTTGTGCAGTAGAACCTGAAAGTATGATGTAAGTGGCCCTGGAGATGGAAAGATTTTATAAGTTTATATCATGATTTTGGGTTCCACGATAGGATAATTGATCGCTTAGATGGAGTTCGTTTGTTGTGGTCCCTGCTGAAAAATCCTCACCCAGACGTGAAGGCCAGCGCAGCATGGGCACTCTGTCCATGCATCAAAAATGCAAAGGTAAGAACGGACTGCAAGTCAGTCTCTTCTAGTTGATACCATCTTTACTTTTATTTTTGTCTAGGATGCTGGGGAAATGGTTCGTTCCTTTGTTGGTGGTTTGGAACTTATTGTCAATTTACTGAAATCAGATAACAAAGAAGTTCTGGCAAGTGTATGTGCTGCCATTACCAACATAGCAAAAGATCAAGAAAATTTAGCTGTTATCACAGATCATGGAGTTGTTCCTTTATTGTCCAAACTGGCAAATACAGTAAGTAACACATCTTTTTGTTTTACATGCATGCACAGATCCCATTTCATTTTCCCTTGCACAGAATAACAATAAATTGAGACATCATCTAGCAGAAGCTATTTCACGTTGCTGTATGTGGGGCAGGAATAGAGTGGCCTTCGGTGAGCACAAAGCAGTGGCTCCACTAGTGCGTTATCTGAAATCAAATGACACCAACGTGCATCGGGCGACAGCTCAGGCCTTGTACCAACTCTCAGAAGACGCCGATAACTGCATCACCATGCATGAGAATGGTGCAGTAAAGGTACAGTTGAATGACTTTGTGGTTTAGTCCAAGTGTCCCTTCTTCTCCTCCTTATGTGTGACAGCTTCTACTGGATATGGTTGGGTCCCCTGACCAGGATCTCCAGGAAGCTGCAGCTGGTTGTATATCCAATATCCGCAGGCTGGCTCTTGCTACAGAGAAGGCAAGATACACTTGAAATTTAAATGGACATTACAAGCTATCAAATTCTACATGACACAGGACATGTCACTCCCATGGCCAGAAAGCCTAAATTGGGAAACAGTTGTTAGCAAACCCTTTCAACCATCTAAATGAAAACACACAAATTGAAAATGCACAGAATGTTTTTCATCTGAAAATTGCATGGAGACTTTTGTTTCTATTTAATGTTTTCGAGATATGACATGTGATAAGATGGAAAGCCAATAAACCTGTGATAAGTTTCTAAGAATATGAGAATATACGTATATGATGTATTTTTAGTTCAGTGATGCTTTTGTATTTGTGGCGATTTTAATAAAAAGGATATGGCCTTCCCAATGCACAGTTTCATAGTTGTTCATGAACGTCTC